ACTGGTCTCATTTGTTGGCTTTTTCATTACTGTCCTTTCTTCCTGGGCTCTTAGTTCCTCAGCTGCCTCAAATCACAGTTTAGTTTTTTTTTTTTGAGATGGAGTCTTGCCCTGTCATCTAGACTGGAGTAAAGTGGGGCAATCTCACCGTACTGCAACCTCCACCTCCTGGGTTCAAGCGATTCTCCTGCCTCAGCCTCCCAAATAGCTGGGACTACAGGCACCCACCACCACACCTGGCTAATTTTTGTATTTTTAGTAGAGGTGGGGTTTCACTATGTTGGCCAGGCTGGTCTTGAACTCTTGACCTCAAGTGATCCGCCCACCTCAGCCTCCCAAAGTGCTGGGATTATAGGCATGAGCCACCGCGTGCCCCGGCTCACAGTTTAGTCTTTAGCCCTGTAAGGTTGCTAACAGTGCTGCTGGCTTCTCTCCCTCTTAGCTATGACTTTCCTTGCATATTGTCAGCCTTTCCATATGTTCCTCTTACCACCAAAATTTGCAGATGGCCAGAGCAGAAAAAGCAAGGTTCTCCAAGAACGTTGGCCCCTTTCCCTGCAGTTGCCTTCTCTCCTAGATCTTGGTCCCTCAAGTCCAGGTTGCTTCCACAGCTTTTCCACAGCCACCAATCAGATGTTTTCCTTTTACCTACCTTTTCTAGCTGTTTCCTGTGAGGACCTTGGTTTGCTGGTACTTCATTGTATCTGGAACAAAATGTTTTAAAGAGCCTGGGTCTTGCCGTGTCATCCAGGCTGGAGGGCAGTGACTATTCACAGGCTCACTACAGCCTCAAATTCCTAGGCTTAAGTGATTCTCCTGTCTCAGTCTTCTGAGTAGCTGGGACTATACAGGTGTGCACCACCATGCTTGGCTTGGAGCAGAATGTTTTTGAATCATTACATATTATTGTTTGTTAGACCATATGCAAAAAAGAAATAGTTAAATTTCCTTGTCCTTAATTTCTCAGAAAAGAATTCATTTGTATTGTATTTACGACTTTTTACAGGTTCTTCTGTTGTTCCCAGTTCCAGAACTGAGGGATTCTTCAAAACTTCATGATTCTCTCTATAATGAGGATTGTACTTTCCAACAGCTTGGAACTTACATTGATTCTATCAGAGATCCTGTCCATAACAGAGTCACCCTAGTAAGTACAAACATTTGGTAGCTTTCCAAGAATTTTATTTACTTTCTCATTTGTTTCCATCTAGGAACTGAGTAATGGCTCCATGGTTAGGATCACTGTTCCTGAAATTGCCACCTCTGAGTTAGGTACGATTGAGAAGTTTCATTTATAAGACATGAGAATACTAAAATTAATCTTTGCTTTTAATAGTACAAACATGTTTGCAAACAATTAAGTTTATCCTGCCAAAAGAAATAGCAGTTCAGATGCTTGTCAAGTGGTACAATGTCCACAGTGCTCCAGTAGGACCCAGTTATCACTCAGAGTGGAATTTATTTGTGACTTGTCTCATGAACGTGATGGGTTTTAACACAGACCGCTTAGCATGGACTAGAAATGTAAGTAAATACAATTGTTTTCTTTATGAGTTTTTTTATCTTTTCTTTTGGGGTTACTTTTCAGTTTGACTTTGAAGGATCACTTTCCCCTGTCATTGCACCCAAAAAAGCAAGGCCTTCTGAGACTGGATCTGATGATGTAAGCATTATTATTTCTTGCTAATATAAATTTGAAACGTAAAACAACTTTTAATTTTTTTTAGAAGTTGAGAGGATTCTATTTTGCAAAGCTGTATTATGAAGCTAAAGAATATGATCTTGCTAAAAAGTAAGTACAAACTGTAACATGTATTCTTTTTTTAATTTACTTTTGTATTACTTTTGAAAAACAGATACGTATGTACTTACCTTAGTGTGCAAGAGAGGGATCCCAGAGCTCACAGATTTCTGGGTCTTCTTTATGAATTGGAAGAAAACACAGAGAAAGCCGTTGAATGTTACAGGGTAAGTTATAGGATTCAAATATAGCCTTTGCATTACTAATCTTTAATTTCTTTTCTGATATTAGCGTTCACTGGAATTAAACCCACCACAAAAAGATCTTGTGTTGAAGATTGCAGAATTGCTTTGTAAAAATGATGTTACTGATGGAAGAGCAAAATACTGGGTTGAAAGGGCAGCGAAACTTTTCCCAGGAAGTCCTGCAATTTATAAACTAAAGGTAAACATACAAAACATAAAGGGAGAAAACTTTCTAATAATTTTTCTTTTTCCCCTCTAAATAGGAACATCTTCTAGATTGTGAAGGTGAAGATGGATGGAATAAACTTTTTGACTGGATTCAGTCAGAACTTTATGTAAGACCTGATGACGTCCATATGAACATCCGGCTAGTGGAGTTGTATCGCTCAAATAAAAGATTGAAGGATGCTGTGGCCCGCTGCCATGAGGCAGAGAGGAACATAGCTTTGCGTTCAAGTTTAGAGTGGAATTCGTGTGTTGTACAGACCCTTAAGGTAGATAAAAGCTATTGGGTCTTTACATTTCTTTTTGTAACTTACTATTCATTCCACAAAATAGGAATATCTGGAGTCTTTACAGTGTTTGGAGTCTGATAAAAGTGACTGGCGAGCAACCAATACAGACTTACTGCTGGCCTATGCTAATCTTATGCTTCTTACGCTTTCCACTAGAGATGTGCAGGAAAGTAGAGAATTACTGGAAAGGTGCGTTGACTTTGAGGAGAATGCTTTAGTATTGTATCATCTGTTTGATATTTTCATATTACAGTTTTGATAGTGCTCTTCAGTCTGCAAAATCTTCTTTGGGTGGAAATGATGAACTGTCAGCTACTTTCTTAGAAATGAAAGGACATTTCTACATGCATGCTGGTTCTCTGCTCTTGAAGATGGGTCAGCATGGTAATAATGTTCAATGGCAAGCTCTTTCTGAGCTGGCTGCATTGTGCTATGTCATAGCATTTCAGGTAAGTCTTCCACTTGTAGGAGCAATTGACATCAAATTAAGATTTTTGATTCTAAAATTATTAGGTTCCAAGACCAAAGATTAAATTAATAAAAGGTGAAGCTGGACAAAATCTGCTGGAAATGATGGCCTGTGACCGACTGAGCCAATCAGGTAATAGTAATATTAAACTAATTTAATTTAAAAGTGATGGAAATAACTTAAATTTTTTTTTCAGGGCATATGTTGCTAAACTTAAGTCGTGGCAAGCAAGATTTTTTAAAAGAGGTTGTTGAAACTTTTGCCAACAAAAGCGGGCAGTCTGTGTTATATAATGCTCTGTTTTCTAGTCAGTCATCTAAGGATACATCTTTTCTTGGTAGCGATGATATTGGAAACATTGATGTACAAGAACCAGAGCTTGAAGATTTGGCTAGATACGATGTTGGTAAGTTATATGTTTCAGAGGAAATGGTCTCCACCCTTAAGCCAATTTTTTTATTTTATTTCAGGTGCTATTCAAGCACATAATGGTAGTCTTCAGCACCTTACTTGGCTTGGCTTACAGTGGAATTCATTGCCTGCTTTACCTGGAATCCGAAAATGGCTAAAACAGCTTTTCCATCATTTGCCCCAGGAAACCTCAAGGCTTGAAACAAATGCACCTGAATCAATATGTATTTTAGATCTTGAAGTAAGCAAAGATTTTAACAAATTAAATATTCTTTTCTAACTTAACTTTTCCTTAAATAAAACAGGTATTTCTCCTTGGAGTAGTATATACCAGCCACTTACAATTAAAGGAGAAATGTAATTCTCACCACAGCTCCTATCAGCCGTTATGCCTGCCCCTTCCTGTGTGTAAACGGCTTTGTACAGAGAGACAAAAATCTTGGTGGGATGCGGTTTGTACTCTGATTCACAGAAAAGCAGTGTAAGTAGTAAAACAAAAATATTGCTTTCACTAAACAATTTTAGTAAATTGAAGTATTTTTTAGACCTGGAAACTCAGCAGAATTGAGACTTGTAGTTCAGCATGAAATAAACACTCTAAGAGCCCAGGAAAAACATGGCCTTCAACCTGCTCTGCTTGTACATTGGGCAAAATGCCTTCAGAAAATGGTGAGTTTTAAAGTATAAGCATTTTTAAAGAATAAAGTTGTGTGCTTTTAACTTTCTTTTTTAGGGCAGGGGTCTTAATTCTTCTTATGATCAACAAGAATACATAGGGAGAAGTGTTCATTATTGGAAGAAAGTTTTGCCATTGTTGAAGATAATAAAGAAGAACAGTATTCCTGAACCTATTGATCCTCTGTTTAAACATTTTCATAGTGTAGACATTCAGGTAACAGAGTTCCTTTATGAATTTATTGGAGACAATTTGACTAAAAACTATTCTGTGTGTTTAGGCATCAGAAATTGTTGAGTATGAAGAAGATGCACACATAACTTTTGCTATATTGGATGCAGTACATGGAAATATAGAAGATGCTGTGACTGCTTTTGAATCTATAAAAAGTGTTGTTTCTTATTGGAATCTTGCACTGGTAAGTAGATGCAGTACTTGAGCTAAAAGTTTCTAATGATTTCATAAAAGCACTATTTGTATAGATTTTTCACAGGAAAGCAGAAGACATTGAAAATGATGCCGTTTTTCCTGAAGAACAAGAAGAATGCAAAAATTATCTGAGAAAGACCAGGGACTACCTAATAAAGATTATAGATGACAGTGATTCAAATCTTTCAGTGGTCAAGAAAGTAAGTAGCAGGTTGTTGTATGTACGTTCTTAGAAAGCCCTTAATTAATGTCTTTTATTTTTAGTTGCCTGTGCCCCTGGAGTCTGTAAAAGAGATGCTTAAGTCAGTCATGCAGGAACTCGAAGACTATAGTGAAGGAGGTCCTCTCTATAAAAATGGTTCTTTGCGAAATGCAGATTCAGAAATAAAACATTCTACACCATCTCCTACCAAATATTCACTATCACCAAGTAAAAGTTACAAGGTAAACAGGAAAGAATGGAATCATTTCATTGTTGCTCTTTTGTTATTTTTATTTTTTTTTTTAGTATTCTCCCAAAACACCACCTCGATGGGCAGAAGATCAGAATTCTTTACGGAAAATGATTTGCCAAGAAGTAAAGGCCATTACGGTAAGTCACTTAATTTCTCTAGCTGTACTTTTTAAAATTATTTGATTTTTTTTTCTTCCAATAGAAACTAAATAGCAGTAAGTCAGCATCCCGTCATCGTTGGCCCACAGAGAATTATGGACCAGACTCGGTGCCTGATGGATATCAGGGGTCACAGACATTTCATGGGGCTCCACTAACAGGTGAGCTGGCAAGTGCATAATCGCATATTTTAGTGTTTTCTTTCTTTTCTTTTTTTTTTTTTAGTTGCAACTACTGGCCCTTCAGTATATTATAGTCAGTCACCAGCATATAATTCCCAGTATCTTCTCAGACCAGCAGCTAATGTTACTCCCACAAAGGTAACAAAGGAATAATTTATACATTTATAATTATCAAGAAAATTCACCTTCATTTATGTTTCAGGGTTCTTCTAATACAGAATTTAAGTCAACCAAAGAAGGATTTTCCATCGCTGTGTCTGCTGATGGATTTAAATTTGGCATTTCGGAACCAGGAAATCAAGAAAAGAAAAGTGAAAAGCCTCTTGAAAATGATACTGGCTTCCAGGCTCAGGATATTAGTGGCCAGAAGAATGGCCGTGGTGTGATTTTTGGCCAAACAAGTAGCACTTTTACATTTGCAGATGTTGCAAAATCAACTTCAGGAGAAGGATTTCAGTTTGGCAAAAAAGACCCCAATTTCAAGGGATTTTCAGGTGCTGGAGAAAAATTATTCTCATCACAATGCGGTAAAATGGCCAATAAAGCAAACACTTCCGGTGACTTTGAGAAAGATGATGATGCCTGTAAGACTGAGGACAGCGATGACATCCATTTTGAACCAGTAGTTCAAATGCCTGAAAAAGTAGAACTTGTAACAGGAGAAGAAGGTGAAAAAGTTCTGTATTCACAGGGGGTAAAACTATTTAGATTTGATGCTGAGATAAGTCAGTGGAAAGAAAGGGGCTTGGGGAACTTAAAAATTCTCAAAAATGAGGTCAATGGCAAACCAAGAATGCTGATGCGAAGAGACCAAGTACTAAAAGTGTGTGCTAATCATTGGATAACAACTACAATGAACCTGAAGCCCCTCTCTGGATCAGATAGAGCATGGATGTGGTTAGCCAGTGATTTCTCTGATGGTGATGCCAAACTAGAGCGGTTGGCAGCACAATTTAAAACACCAGAGCTGGCTGAAGAATTCAAGCAGAAATTTGAGGAATGCCAGCGGCTTCTGTTAGACATACCACTTCAAACTCCCCATAAACTTGTAGATACTGGCAGAGCTGCCAAGCTAATACAGAGAGCTGAAGAAATGAAGAGTGGACTGAAAGATTTCAAAACGTTTTTGACAAATGATCAAACAAAAGTCACTGAGGAAGAAAATAAGGGTTCAGGTACAGGTGCAGCCGGTGCCTCAGACACAACAATAAAACCCAATCCTGAAAACACTGGGCCCACATTAGAATGGGATAACTATGATTTAAGGGAAGATGCTTTGGATGATAATGTTAGTAGTAGCTCAGTACATGATTCTCCGTTGGCAAGTAGCCCTGTGAGAAAAAATATTTTCCGCTTTGATGAGTCAACAACAGGATTTAACTTCAGTTTTAAATCTGCTTTGAGTCTATCTAAGTCTCCTGCCAAGTTGAATCAGAGTGGGACTTCAGTTGGCACTGATGAAGAATCTGATGTTACTCAAGAAGAAGAGAGAGATGGACAGTACTTTGAACCTGTTGTTCCTTTACCTGATCTAGTTGAAGTATCCAGTGGTGAGGAAAATGAACAAGTTGTTTTTAGTCACATGGCAGAACTCTACAGATATGATAAAGATGTTGGTCAATGGAAAGAAAGGGGCATTGGTGATATAAAGATTTTACAGAATTATGATAATAAGCAAGTTCGTATAGTGATGAGAAGGGACCAAGTATTAAAACTTTGTGCCAATCACAGAATAACTCCAGACATGAGTTTGCAAAATATGAAAGGGACAGAAAGAGTATGGGTGTGGACTGCATGTGATTTTGCAGATGGAGAAAGAAAAGTAGAGCATTTAGCTGTTCGTTTTAAACTACAGGATGTTGCAGACTCATTTAAGAAAATTTTTGATGAAGCAAAAACAGCCCAGGAAAAAGATTCTTTGATAACACCTCATGTTTCTCGGTCAAGCACTCCCAGAGAGTCACCATGTGGCAAAATTGCTGTAGCTGTATTAGAAGAAACCACAAGAGAGAGGACAGATGTTATTCAGGGTGATGATGTAGCAGATGCAGCTTCAGAAGTTGAAGTGTCTAGCACATCTGAAACAACAACAAAAGCAGTGGTTTCTCCTCCAAAGTTTGTATTTGGTTCAGAGTCTGTTAAAAGAATTTTTAGTAGTGAAAAATCAAACCCATTTGCATTTGGCAACAGTTCTGCCACTGGGTCTTTGTTTGGATTTAGTTTTAATGCACCTTTGAAAAGTAACGATAGTGAAACTAGTTCAGTAGCCCAGAGTGGATCTGAAAGCAAAGTGGAACCTAAAAAATGTGAACTGTCAAAGAACTCTGATATCGAACAGTCTTCAGATAGCAAAGTCAAAAATCTCTCTGCTTCCTTTCCAATGGAAGAATCTTCAATCAACTACACATTTAAAACACCAGAAAAGGGTAGGTACTTTGTTGTTAAAGTTAAGCACAATTGAAAATTAATTCTTGGAACAACATGTTGCAGAGCCTCCATTATGGCATGCTGAATTTACCAAAGAAGAATTGGTTCAGAAGCTCAGTTCCACCACAAAAAGTGCAGATCAGTTAAACGGCCTGCTTCGGGAAACAGAGGCAACCAGTGCAGTCCTTATGGAGCAAATTAAGGTGAGATCAGAAACCTGGCCACTGTGAAAACCAGCCCATTTTTAACTCATTTCTCTAACACCAGCTTCTCAAAAGTGAAATAAGAAGATTGGAAAGGAATCAAGAGGAGTCTGCAGCTAACGTGGAACACTTGAAGAACGTCTTGCTGCAGTTCATTTTCTTGAAGCCAGGTAGTGAGAGAGAGAGCCTTCTTCCTGTTATAAATACGATGTTGCAGCTCAGCCCTGAAGAAAAGGGAAAACTTGCTGCGGTTGCTCAAGGTGGGTAAAAGGAGAGTCTCAGAACTTCTGACTTTTTTTAACTAGGCATTCTTCTATGTTCTAGGTCTTCAAGAAACCTCCATACCCAAGAAAAAATAGAAAGCAACCATGTTCTACTATGGTGCCAAAAATAGTTGAACATCGACATCAAAAAGATTCTTTCTGTCTGCTTATTCACATATTCTGGTTTGAATTAAAAGTGATGAAATTATCCTAAATACAGTTGGCCCTCTGTATCCATGGGTTCCACATCCACAAATTCAACCAACTGTGGATGGAAAAGACTTGAAAAAGATGAGAGAAAATAACAATATGACAATAAAACATAATACAAATAAAAACAATACAGTATAACAACGATTACATAGCATTTACATTATATTAGGGATTGCACAAGAGAAGGTATGTAGGTTATATGCAAATACTGCACCATTTTACATAAGGGACTTGAGAAGCATGGATTTTGGTAGCCACAGGGGTCCTGGAACCAATCCCTCACAGACACAGACGGACACTTTACAGTAGATGAACACAAAGATGAAAGGAAAAGTCTGACCTAGGTCTGCGGGGAGAAGTGGAACTCCATTTTTGACAGGTGATGCCATTTTTTGTTTTGGACATCGTCCCTCTGTAGTTCTTTCCATTCCCAGTCTTGCACTCTGAAAGATACACTGAAGGAAAGTCCACACAGTGGTCAAAGTCTTTCACAAGACACCACGTGAAGGTCTGCACAGCACAGTCACATTGAGAAAAAGATCTCATGCACCAGACCCCCTGTTTCTGCTTTCTAAAAGATCATCTTTTGCACCTGCAAAAAGGCTGCAGTAAACTGGGCCATTCCATACTTTGATTCATGTATTCAAATGCTACTTATGAGCTCTCTGTGTATTGAGCCCCACCAGGATGCTGGGGACACACGGGGCACAGTGCAGCCAGAGGCTTGGCCATCATAGAGCTCACATTCTAGTGGAATCAGACAGGGGGGTTACAGGAAATATTCAAGTAAACAATATAAAATGAGATCACTTAATGATGATACATGGATACATGTTACATACATGATGAGACAGAGTAAGAGAATGGGGAAAGGGTTTTTAGATGGGGGAATGGCAGGCTTTTCCGAGGCTGAAAGAGATCCAACCCACTTCTATTTCTTCAGGCTCCCAGTGATATGAAAAAGTGCCAAACAGGACTATAAAATTGTGGTCTACTGTAAATGGTTTGCAGTAAAAGTTCTCAACCAGCTTCCACTCAACCAACTCACCAGTTAGACAATGGGCCCTCTCCTGTGTTTAAAACAGTCCGGTGCCCACCTGGGTCCACATGCAGCTGGCAGGTGTTTGCTAGTGTGCCCACCCATGTCTGTTCCCCCCACGTGAGTTATGTGCTTACAACGAGTCGTTTCTTTGCATTTTCCAACTTTCTTACATTTATATTTAATTAAAGATGATCTAAACTGAGAAATGAATGTGAAAAGAAACAAAGCTCTTTTTTGTTTGGTTTTTAACTAAATTAAATGTTTTTAACAAGTTGAAACGTGAATCATTTAAAAAATTGCTATCA